TCATTTTTATTTATTTATTTATTTTGAGATGGAGTCTCGCTCTTGTCCCCCAGGCTGGAGTACAGTGGTGCGATCTCGGCTCACTGCAACCTCCACACCTCCCGGTTCATGCGATTCTCCTGCCTCAGCCTCCCGAGTAGCTGAGATTACAGGCATGCGCCACCACGCCCAGCTAATTTTTGTATTTTTAGTAGAGACGCAGTTTCGCCTCGATGGCCAGGCTGGTCTTGGACTCCTGACCTCAGGCGATCCGCCCACCTTGGCCTCCCAAAGTGCTGGGATTACAGGTGTCAGCCACTGTGTCCAGCCACCCTACAGCTTTAGGAGTAAACGATTGTATACAGACCATGTTCTGAGGCTTCCAAACCGAGTCTTGAGTTCATTAAGGGATCCATCATAGTGATAGCTATAGCTGTTACAGCGTTTACATGCCAGGCGCTGTTTGGGCACTCTACATGTATTAACCTATTTAACTCTCATAACAATCCTATGAGGCAGAGACTGTTATCATACTCATTGCACAGATGAGAAAATGGAGGCAGAGAGGGAGGTTCAGTAATTTGCCTGAAGTCAAAGAGTAGGGTACCAGAGACGGGCTCCAGATTTTGTTGCTTTCAACCACTTGCTATACTGCCAAGGTGGAATTTTGCATTTCAAAGAATGCCTACTCCCTCGCTTTGGAGAGAGTAGTGTTTTAATGATGTCTGCACTGTGGACATTTTTCCTGTCCTTACCGCTCCAGAAACTAGTAGAGCTCCCTGTCCAGGTGTCTTCGTTACACATGTGCCTTCCTAGTCTGGAGTCCACGGCTTCAAGATCCTCTCTCCTCCCCGTGGGTCTGACCGAGGCTTTAATGCTCTTTGAAGTAACAGCGAAATAGCCCTTTGTCTCCCAAGTGGAGTGGTTCTAAATTTCTGATAACCAATGAGCGCCGAGGAACCGCGGATTCCGCCCAGGGAGGCTCAAAGCTGAGCCGTGGGTGGAGCCTGCGGAGGGGGCGGAACTGAGCCGCAGCGGCGTACCTACTGTGTGCCGCGTGCGCTGCCTGGAGCGGAGCTATGAGCTGGACCTGTCCGCGTTGCCAGCAACCTGTTTTCTTCGGTGAGGCCCGGGCTGCGGAGGGGGAGAAGATGCTCGCAGCTCGGTTCCACTTTGTCCTCCACAGCTGAGAAGGTGAGCTCCCTGGGCAAGAACTGGCACCGCTTCTGCCTGAAATGTGAGCGCTGCCACAGCATCCTGTCCCCTGGCGGGCATGCAGAGGTAAGACCTGGCCAGGGAGCACTGCCCTGTTTTGAGTAACCCACTTCCCTCTGCTTGTGCCCAGCACAATGGGAGGCCATACTGCCACAAGCCATGCTATGGGGCTCTCTTTGGACCCAGGGGTAAGTACCAGCCTTAAGGGGCCATGGGTCAGCTCAAGCCTGACCTCCCCTATTCTCTCTTCAGGGGTGAACATTGGTGGTGTAGGCTCCTACTTGTACAATCCCCCCACTCCCAGCCCTGGCTGCACCACTCCTCTCAGCCCCAGCAGCTTCAGCCCTCCCAGGCCAAGGACTGGCCTCCCCCAAGGCAAGAAAAGTAAGGCTGGGCTCAGCTCCTCCCAGTCCTCCCAGACATAGCCAGGGCCTCTTCCCCTTTAAAGGCCCTCCCCATATGAAGACATTCACTGGGGAGACCTCGCTGTGCCCTGGCTGTGGGGAGCCCGTCTATTTTGGTAAGTAACAGTGGAAAACTTGGGGAGGGGGAATGGAAGCATTACCACTTCTTTCCACCACCAGCTGAGAAGGTGATGTCATTAGGCAGAAATTGGCACCGACCGTGTCTGAGGTGCCAGCGTTGCCACAAGACCCTGACTGCTGGGAGTCATGCTGAGGTGAGCAGGGCAGGAATGAGTGGTTATGTTGGCTGAGACAGCTCTCTTTCTCTCTGTGTCTCAGCATGATGGAGTCCCCTACTGCCACGTCCCCTGCTACGGCTACCTGTTTGGCCCCAAAGGTGGGCAGCCCCATCCCAGACACTGGGATGGCAGGGCCTTTGGTGATAGGGCTCTCTCTCTCAGGTGTGAACATTGGCGATGTGGGCTGCTACATCTATGACCCAGTGAAGATAAAATTCAAATGAGACGCTCACAAAAAAGGTCACCCTAACTCAGGCCTCCCATCATGCCCCTCATGGTCCAATGGAAGCTACAAAAATCTCCAGTCCCATGGGGGTTGGGGAAGGTGGGATCTTGGGGGCCTGGGCCTAGGCTCCATGGTAGGCCAGAGAGTCTAGACTTTCTCTGCCAATTTTTTCCCTTTCCCATTTCTATCTGGTTAGGGAACAGCCCGTTTTGAAGGGTATCCTCCTCCTGGCCATCACAACCCCTTTCCCCAGCACATTCTGGAGCTTCAAGGTACTCATAAAACTTGTGTTTATTGAATTTCAGCCTCTGTGGCTTCTTCAATAAAATGTTGGCTCCCATGCCTTCAACTCTTCTTTGGGCATGAGACCAG